ACAGCTCACCCCCCAGAAACGCTACCCCTCAAGACTTGCCCATTTTGGTCTCCTCATTGATGGGCTTTCCCTGATCCCCATCCCCCCGGGTGCCCCCACGCCCCTGATCGCTCCTGCAGGGCCTCAGCACAGGTTCCCAGCACACACGTGTGTGATTTGCAGGTTGTCGACATTGGCCTGCCTGCCAGGTGGTGCACAGGGCTGTGTCCTGATGCAGAGACTGCCAGGTAACCCCAACCTTCCCTTTTTACTCAGTGCAAGAGTCCAGCTCTTAGCTGAGAACACAGCCCCTGGGGTGGAACATGTCCTAGCCTCCTCTGCAGCTCGAAGTACCCGAGACCCAGCTGTGGCCAAGGGGGGCTGTAAGCAGAGGTGAGGTGTGCAAAATCCAGGCAGCATCCCTAAAAGCACGGGTTGCAAGGTTGGGAAGAGTATGCCAATGTTTCCTCCCTGCTGGCTGAAAGCAGACATGATGGCTGGAGCTTCAACAGCCGTCTGGTACCGTGAGGCAAAAGGCCTATTTGGGGATTGATGGGGCAACCAGACTAAGGGGGCCTGGGGTCCTGATGATTGTGAGGCCACCTTTCCAGTCCTACTGCCTACCTGGACATAAAAATATCACATTAAAAGCAACCGTCAATCAAGCCACTGTTATTTGGGTTGTTCTGTCATCAGCAACCAAATCAAACTGGATGCTATCCCCAGATCCTAGCATGTTGCGCGGCGTGGAAGTAAAGCTTGTTCAATGAGTGAAAGAGGAGACAGGCTTTGCCGATGAGATGAACTGTGGCAGGAAAGAAACGGGCAGCTGTGCCCAGCAGCAGGCCTAGCAGTGGCTGTGGAATCTGGGGGGACTGCACCCTTGCAGGGCGGAGACTCCTCCTGTCCCCACGTCCCCACCTGCTGATCTGAGGCTCATGGATGCCAGGAGGGGGTCGGGGAGTGGGAAGCATTCCCAGGAAGGGTGGCAAGTGTCCTTTCCTGGACGATGCATCAGCAAGAACAGCACTCCACATGCTTGTTGATGGATTTTCTATTCTTTTACTTCATTTTTCTTTTTGTCACTCCTGCTCCATGTTAAACACCTTGGGAGGCTGTTATGCACATCAGGATGGAGTTGGTTTCTAAGAGCCTGGTCTCTGATGACGCAGACTGAGTCTTGAATGGTCAGACCACTGTCCTGTGCTGGGGCTGTGTCAGGCCCTTCCCAGAGACTCCCACGTGTCCCCTCATGACACTGCCTCTGCGTGGGTGACAAGGGAATGGACCGCCACCCTCCCACACACCCCATGCCCTTGGTTCTGCCCAGCCCTTTACCAACCTCACTCTTGGGCAGGCCTCATGACCGCTCTGCCCCTGCATTGCGGCTTTGGTGAACAAGCCTAGAGAAGGTGTGCCTCAGGCTGAGCATCACACAGCAAGACAGGGCTTAGTCTGGTGTTAGGACCAAAGTTTCTTCTCCTCCTCGTCTTTTTATTTTTTAAGATGTGGTTGGAAGCCCGGGCTGCATGGGGACATGTGGAAAACAGGCACCTGAGAGTGTGGCTCCCGCGCCCTCATGCCTCACAAGCTCCTCCAGGCTGTTCCAGGTGTGGGGCACTGTGTGTTCCAGGTGTGTGGGGCCATGACGCGCCCTTGGGGCCTGCCCGCAAGGAGCCATCGTTGTTGAGGGGCAGGACGCAGCTAATAGAACGATGTCCCACTCCCGTGAGCTTAGGAGCCCAAATCAGCTACAATGGAAGTGGCACTGGCTTCAGTTACAGAAAACCTGACGAAATCCAATGAGGCAGACCCATAAAGGGAGCAGGGGCTTGTTCTCCCCATGGTGATGAGTCTGACGGTGCCATTGGGGCACCAAGGCAGCTGCTCACATCCTCAGCTTGGGACCCTGCCCCTTGCTGGCCACATGGCTGCTGTCCTCGGGATGCCGTGCCCACACTTCAGGCTGGAGCCAGGAGAAAGGAAGACTGTCAGTGAGGTGGGTGGCCACAGCTGCCCCTTCCAAAGGACCAGGAGGCTCGATTGTGCCTCCTGCAGTCATCCCCTGGGCAAACAGTGTCACAGCTGGCCCAGCTGCTGGTGAGGCTGGCTACATTGATGCCTTGAACAAAACTGGGGTTCTGTTGCTAAGGGACAAAGGAGGCCTGGGTAATAGTGAGGGCGGCTCGGCGGGGTTGGTGGGTGCAGGAATCAAGGACTGAGTGCCCGTGGGCTTTGCTGGAGCAGAAGCTGTGCTGGGAGCAGAGCAGGAGGTGCACAGGCCTTCTCCTGTCCAGGCAGGGGCTGCAGGGGAGCAAGGGATGGTCTCCTGAGCAGGTGACATTGAAGCCAGGCAGCAGAGGGTAGAGAGGAAGGGTGGGAGGGTGGGGAAACTCACGACAAAGCCATAGGTTGACACTGACCTGGAAATTCAGCTTAAACCCTGAGAAGTCCATGCTACTATTCAGAGAGGGAGCATTTCTGAGGTTGGCTTTAGTGGGTGCTGCCTCAACGTTCCTTCCGAAGGCCTTGGAACCACCCCCTAACCTTGTTGCCCACATTCCCTCTGGGACCTGGAATGGTAGATCCAATTTGGGGGGTGCCAGCTGAGGACCAGGCAACCCCCACCCCCTTAGGTAACAGAACTCAGCGTCCTGGGGCCAATCCCACTTATTCACCCTGTTGGTCTCACTGGTTGGCCAAGGGGTGGGACCAGAGTTCTTCCCAGGGAGTCCTGCTTCTCTGGAGGAAGGAGGGAGCCCAGAGCTGCCCGAGGTCATGTGATGACCTCTTCCAGGGAGGGGCAGAGATGAGGGAAGGGAGGGGAGCCCCGGCCCTAGGCCCAGGCAGCTATTGGCTATTTCCCTCATCCCTTCCTGAGGACCCCTTAGCATCCTCCTCCCCCTCCCCATCGGCTCAGCCTGAGGGAGTGGGCTCCTGGCTCTTCCACGGAGAGGTTTACCTTCCCTGACTTGCTGTGGGGCACTCAGGCGGGCTCATCCCAGATTTCGGAGGAGCCAACAGGTACGGAGCCCCTCCTCTGGTGGTTCCTACCCACGCTAGACCATTCCCCCTGCAGTGTCCAGGCACAGAAACAGCCCCATATACGCCTTGTATGGTCAAGAAAGCGGCTCCTGGAGGTGGTCTGCCCTGGGAGGAAAGGGCTTCACTTTCCCCTCCTTTGCACACCTGAACACGGAGCTGTCAGAGGAGGCTGAGTGAGGTGGCGGCCAGACAGACAGCGCCAGCCACGGAAGGGGAGGTGGGCACCGTGCCAGGCACCCGGCATCCTCAGTCCAGACTGACAGCTCTCAGACAGGCATTGGTCCTGGCGAACCTTCCCCTTCAAGTGGAAGCTGGGGGGTCAGCAGTCATGGGCATCCTCCCTGGTTAGGAGCCGGCTTCCCTGCACTCTAGCTGTCCTAGCCGAAGAGTGAAGCCCTGTCCAAATCATGGCGAGGCTGCAAGACAGGCACACACTACTGCCTCCTGGGAGCCCAGGGGAGACTGAAATACACCAAGGCAAGGAGCGTGGGTGGGCCCAGGACAGGCCGGCCTGAGCACCAGCCCAGGAATGCTGGTGGGCATGTGCCCCTCTTCCCTCCCACCCATGTGTGCACACATTTGTGCCATATACTACCGTTCCCATGTTTGCGCCTGGGCACACACTTGTGCCAGCATACACACACTTGTGCACTTGCACCTGGTGTCCAGGAACACTCCCTCAGCTCACAGACGTGCGCTGTGTGCACACAGTACCACGCAGTGTCCACGAGCACACTTTTGTGTTCGTGTTCACAGAACCCGTGTGCGCACACATGCACAGTCCTGGGCTGCAGAGAACCCCAGCCAGCGGGGCGGTGGGGGAAGGGGAGGGCACGCCTCCTTCCCAGGAGCTCAGCAAGGCTGTCCGCGGGAGCCCAGGGCTGCCCGCAGGGCTTTGGCGTAGGCCTCGCAAGCACAGCAAGCATCACAGAGTGAGGGCGGCGGGAGAACCTCCGCTTGCCGGAGAAGGTGCAGCGGACTCATCACTCTTGCTCTCCTGCCTTGGGTGTGACTCTTGGTTCACCTCTGGGGAAACAGGCTGAAAGGTGACCCTGGCGGCCCAAGGACACACACCCATTGTCCGCAGGTTCCTCCCAGGTGTCTTCTCCAGCAGGTCACCGGGAGAGCGAGGGGCTGGAGTCTTTCGGGAGCTCAGTGCCCGCAGGCAGAGCAGGGAAAGGGAGGCGCCCCAGGCCCCTGCGGAAGGAGGTCCCAGGAGGGTCTCCGCAAGGGGCTCCCTACTCTGCACTTCAGCTCCTCCAGGGAGGGGCTGCGACCTCGGGCAAAGGTCCCTCAGATGTCTTGAGACTCAGTTTCCTCGTTGGTGACACTGGGAGTCCGGAGTCCCCGCGGGGCCTGCCAGCCCCCGGCCGAGCACGGCCCCACGCGGAGCCCGTGCAGCCTGACTTGGGGCCCAACGCCCGTCCCCGCAGCGCGAGACGCGCAGGTGCCCGGCCCTGCCCTGGCCGAGACCCGCCGCCTGCGCAGCCCCGCAGAAGCTCCAGCTTTGGCCCGTGTGAGGTCCGGGCTCGGCCTGGGCTGGGCGGAGCCCGCTCCCGAAGCGCCTCAGCGCCGGGCCGCCGCCCTCCACGTGACCTCCACCTTCGCCGTCATCCCCATATGCAAAACGGGGAAACGGGGAAACGGAGGCCCACCACCAGGCAAGTGAGGACAGCCGACTCGCGCGCGCACCCGCACCTCTTCCCCCTGCTTTTCGTGTTTCCTCCAGCTCAGTGTGGAGGCTGCTGGCCCTGCCATCTGTAAGAAGATGTCATACGGATCCATCGCCCGTGGAGGTGGCCTGGGGAGCCGTGGCCCTTTCGGGGGACCTTCGAGACAAGGCTGTCAGCCCCTAGGTAATGATAGTAGCTGGAAGTGGGGGCGGGGAGAGTAATCGTGACTGTCCCTTGCTGTCCGTAGAGTGCGCTAGATGTTGGACCGAGTATGGAATCCGCCATTTCCCCTGCCCGTCGCCAGAGAGCAAGCTGCAGAACCGCTGTGTGGGGAAGGACGGGGAAGGTGATCTGGGGCCAGCAGGCACGCCTATTGTCCCAAGGGCCAGGAAGCGAGGTACTTCACTCAGACGCTGGGTCTCAGGGGTCCCTTAAACATCCGCCTTTTGGTGCCTTTCCAGGGCCTGGGGTTGCCCCTGAAGGCAGCCGGATGCCGGAGCCCACCTCATCACCCACCATTGGCCCGAGGAAGGACTCGGCTGCTGGGCCCCATGGCCGGATGGCGGGGCCCAGCACTACCCGGGCCAAGAAGAGGAAGCCCAACTTCTGCCCGCAGGAGACCGAGGTGCTGGTGTCCAAGGTGAGCAAGCACCACCAGCTGCTGTTTGGCACGGGGCTGCTGAAGGCCGAGCCCACTCGCAGGTACCGCGTGTGGAGCCGCATCCTGCAGGCCGTGAATGCGCTGGGCTACTGTCGCCGCGACGTTGTGGACCTGAAGCACAAGTGGCGGGACCTACGAGCCGTCGTGCGGCGCAAGCTGGGCGACCTCCGGAAGGCGGCCCATGGCCCCAGCCCTGGTTCCGGCAAGCCCCAGGCCCTGGCTCTCACGCCCGTGGAGCAGGTGGTGGCCAAGACCTTCTCTTGCCAGGCCCTGCCCTCCGAGGGCTTCAGTCTGGAGCCGCCCAGAGGTGAGTTCCTTGCTCAGCTCACCTTGCTAGGGTGTGTTCTTTCCTCCTCCCTGTCTTCTCCCAGCCACCCAGGTCGATCCGTGCAACCTCCAGGAGCTGTTCCAGGAGATGTCGGCCAACGTCTTCCGAATCAACTCCAGTGGTGAGTGTGCGTCTGGCCTGGGCCTGCCCCTCTGCCCTCACCCTGTCCCTCTTCTCTCGGGCAGTGACCTCCTTGGAGCGGAGCCTTCAGTCCTTAGGGACACCGAGTGACACGCAGGAGCTTCGGGACAGCCTGTGAGTGTGTGGGCCATGGTATCTCTTTGCCTGCCTTCGCTCCTGGCTCCTTCTCGGCCCCCAGGCACACGGCACAGCAGGAGACCAACAAGACCATTGCAGCCAGCGCCAGCTCCGTGAAGCAGATGGCCGAGCTGCTGCGCAGCTCCTGCCCGGTATGTTCCTGGGGTCTGGGGCTGGGAGGGAGCCCATGCCGTGCCAGCTGTACCTTCTCTGCAGCAGGAGCGTCTGCAGCAGGAGCGTCCTCAGCTGGACCGGCTGAAAACCCAGCTCTCAGATGCCATTCAGTGCTATGGAGTGGTGCAGAAGGTGAGGTGCTGGTGGGGGCAGTGGGGGTCTGCCTGTCTTTCTTCTCTTGTCCTTTTTTCAACAGAAAATTGCAGAAAAGTCCAGAGCGCTGCTTCCCATGGCGCAGAGGGGCAGTAAACAGGTGGGTGCCGAGTACTGACCATGGTCAGTGGCGGTCAGTGCTAACAAGATCTGTCTGTCATCAGCAGAGTCCCCAGGCCCCGTTTGCCGAGCTGGCTGATGATGAGAAGGTCTTTAACGGGAGTGACAACATGTGGCAGGGCCAGGAGCAGGCGCTGCTCCCGGACATCACTGAAGAGGACCTGGAGGCCATCCGGCTGCGGGAGGAGGCCATCCTGCAGATGGAGGTGAGGCTGGCGTGGGCAAGCGTGCTCACTCTGCTCCTGATGTGGTTCTATGTTGTTTCCACAGAGCAACTTGCTGGATGTGAATCAGATCATCAAGGACTTGGCCTCCATGGTGTCAGAGCAAGGAGAAGCTGTTGGTGGGTACCCGCCCCAGCCTCGGGCCACCTGCCACAGTCTTGTCCCTTGCCTCTGAGTCCCCAGGAGAAGCCCTACCCTTTTGCTGCTGGAGGCCACCCATCAAGGACCTGACAGGCGAGAGGTCAGGATGAAGGGGCTGAGCTTGGAGCCAGGTGCCCCCTGCTCAGCCTCTGGTGCCTTTCCAGGGTCCAGCAGCAGCAAAGCCATCTGCCAGCAGAGCTGCAGCCCCGAGCCGGCCGCGGCAGCCCTGCTGCTGGGTGCCGGGCCGGGCTCCACACCCCTGCGGCCGGGCCCCCACTCCCGCACCAAGACACGCAAGCCCAACTTCAGCCCCCAGGAGACGGAGGTGCTGGTGCAGAGGGTGCGGCGCCACTACCCGCTGCTGTTCGGGGCGCTGCGGGGCACACCTGCCCGAAAGCACCGCGTGTGGAGCCGCATCCTGCAGGCAGTGAACGCGCTGGGCTACTGCCGCCGCGACCTGGGGGACCTCAAGCACAAGTGGCGGGACCTGCGAGGTGCTGTGCGCAAGAAGCTGGCGGAGGGCGGCCCCGCCCCCGGCCTCCTCCTCACACCTGTGGAGCGCATGGTGGCAGAGACCTTTTCTGCCCACGGTCCCCAAGGCGAGGGCCAGACCACGGAGCCCCTGCCAAGTAAGTGGGCCTTCCCCACAGCCCGCCCCCCCCCACCGGAAGCCAGGCGTTTCTGTCTGGTCAGGCCTCGTCTGCAGCCCGCAGCTGCCACTGGCTCCAAGGGTGACGCTGGCTCTGAGGGTGATGCTGGCTCCGTGCTTCCTCCTGCCGCCTCCGTGCCTCCTCCCACCGCACCTCCTCTCCTCCTCAAGACACCGTGCCAGGAGCTCCTTCGCCGTCCTCCGCATATGGTGGCACACCCTTCGAAGCAGAGCCCCGCTGGACCCTCCCCTTCCTGGGAGCTGCTGGAAGGACTTTGGGAACGAAGCCCCGGAAGCAGGACCAGCTCCTTGAGGGCCACAGAGTGGACAGAAGGACCCAGCCTCACAGGACAGGCAGGGGCTGGCCTCAAACGCCCCCAGTGGCAGCCATGGCAGAACTTGGAGCGCTGGGGCATCCTCAGCTGCTCCTGCTCACAGCGGTGCATGAGGCTGGGACCCATGGGCAGAGTGGGCCGGACTGGTTGGGAGACGCATGTAGACCCAGCCAACCCTGTGGCTGGGCTTGGACAAGGGGCCTGGGCTGTGGGCCTTGGGCGATGGGCCTGGGCACTAGGCCTTGTGGTGGGGCTTGGGGGATGGGCCTGGTCAGTGGGCCTCCTGATGGGGTGGGGCTGGAGGAGGATCTGGGTCCTCTCAGGCCTGTGCAGGCCAGGGATGGCTGGATCCACCCCCATTGAGGCCACATTGTCTCCTGAAGGGCAGATTCTTGCAGCCAAGGGTCCTATGGGCAGAGGCAGACCTGGTTTGGGGGTGCTTCATGGCAAGGATAGACATGTGGTGTGGGGCTGAGAAGGAGGGGCCTGGCAGGGGTGGCACTGGTGTGGCCCAGGTGCTTAGTCCTTTTCTGCAAGTCCTCAGCCCTGGAGGCTGCAGGAACTCAGGTTTGCTCACCCTGTGGTTCCCTGCCCTAGACTGAGACCCAGCCTCGACTTCTGTGACCCCTGGTGGATCAGCCACTCCAGGTCCCCAGGCCGCTGGGCTCCCCTGCAGCACGGGAGTCTTTGGTGCCTGTGAGCTGCTTTGAGTGGCCTGCCCTGCTGCTGACAGCAACTGACGTGTTGAATTCCCAAGCGAGAGTGCTTAGGACAGGGCCAGACTTCCTCTTGTGGGCGCAGAGGCAGGAAGTAGGAAAGTGGCTGCCAAGCCTGAGGACAGGGTGGGGGCATCCCAGCTGCAGGCCCAGTTGCCCCGAGCCGGCCATGCTTTCCGCTCTGCAGCGGCACTGCCTGGGGTTTGGGCAGGGCCAGGCCTGCAGGGCTGGTCACGGCTGTGGGGCTGGGGGCAGCGAGTTGACCCAGTGCAGGGGGGTCTCCCACAGGGGTCCCTGTGCCCTGAGGGCACTGGGCAGGCAGTTTCCTTTGAGGTGTGTGTGCTGCTCTGCGAGTGTCTGGGGAGGGCGGTCCCAAAGGCTGCTCTCTCTGGCCCCTGGAGGCCTCTGGCCTAGTGCTTGGGTATCCCTTGGACTCCTGGAGTCAGGGGATGTGCAAGGGGCCCCCGTGGAGCACCCCCTGTGTTGGGAGGAGCAGGTGCCCAGGGCCTGTGGCTCTGCAGGGCTCACCTCACAGACTGGGGGCCTCCAAGACCTGACAAAGCCACTGGGCCCAGGGCTGATGGCTGATGAGGTATTGGAGTGTCGCTCAGTACCACAGGTCCCACGCACCAAACCTGTCCTCACCCCACGAGCAACACGCGGCCGCACAGCACCGGGAGCAGCCCCCCTCCCCTTGTGCATCTCTGTGCACTGCGCCGGGGCAGGACATGGCGTGCCCACCTGGCAGCCTGGGCGCTGAGGGAGATGTTGCTGGCTGCGGAGCTGGGCAGTGGTTGTGTGAGGTGTCTTGAATGTGGGCAGTGCCATGCTGGCTAAGAATGCCCCTGGGACCGCCCTGGGTCTGTGGCCGGTGCATGCAGCCCTGGAGCAGCAGGACATCAGTCCCCATTCTGAGGGTGGGCCTCCAGGTCACACACTACGATCAGAGTCCCCAGGGCCAGGGCTAGGTGTAGAGCAGGATTGGGCACAGGCTGAGTCCAAGGGTGGGGTCCAGGGCTTGGCTGAGGCTGCGTGTGGTCACGGGGCAGAGAAAGTGTCCAGCCAGGGCACATGGCCTGTCCAGCACCACCTGTGTTAGCCCAGACCACCATGGCCTTCCTGTCTCTGCTGGCAAATGCTCTCCACTGTCCACATTCACCTCTCAGCAACAGAAGCGAGGCCAGGCTGTTACCACTGCAGGTGTAAGGTGGCTCCTTTGCACGTGAGCGGGGCATTGCCCGGGCCCAGGCTAGCGCCTCCTCCCTGGCAGGCTGGTCCCTCCTGAGTGGCAATTGTGGGGGGATCCGTCACACCTCTGGCCCCATCTTCCTTCCCTCTCCTCCTCCATTGGCTCAGAGGGTCGTGACCCTAATGTGGCAGGACATAGAGAGCAGAGTTCAGTTGGGGGCTGTCTGCAAGTGAGCAAAGGGGTGCTTTGCTCCAGGAGCGGCCGAGGCCGTCACCCATACCCGCTCTCTGGGCTTTGGCTCCTTGTGCAGGAGCCTGGCTCTCCCCTCCCTGGCTAGGGCAGGAGCCCCCAGATGCGGCGATCAGGGTGTGTCTGCGAGTGCCTGCGGCTCCACTAGGGCCCTGCGCTGGGGGCAAGGGTGGGGTGGAGCTGGTGACCAAGGGTTCAAGGATCCCTGTGAGGCCTGGGTGGGGGCTTCTGAAGGCAGGGCTCATGGGTTCCACCTCCTGCCCAGGGGGCTTGCAGAGATGGGGCCACAGTTCCCTGATGAGAGTAGGGAGTCCTTGCTGGGACGGTGGGGAGTGGCCTTGTCTTTCTGAGGACCCTCCTCCCTCAGAGCCAGTCGTGCCAGGCTGTGCCTGGCAGCAGTCCCTGTGGTTGTAATGGCCTCTCTATCCCAGGCCTTAAGACCCCTGAGGCTCAAGTCAGCTCAGGTCTGTGCCCTGGTAGGCACTGCAGGTGCACAGTTTGTTTAGATACTCCTGCCTCCCAAGCTCTTCTCCAGTTGCCTGATTGGAGGCAGGCCTTGCAAGGAACCTCCCTCCGGGAAGAAGGCTTGCCCGTGCTCGTGTTTGCTCGTGTTTGCATGTGGCTCTGTTGAGGACCCCGGCTGTGCCTGCGCTCCTGGTGCCCAGGTGGCATGTGTCCTTCCTTTGGGTGGAAGACAATGCTGAGCATGGAATCTTCCGGATCCCTGGGGCTGCCCCGGCCCTGGTCTGGTGTCTCCCGTGGGCCCTGCTGATGTGGCTTCCCTGGGTGGCACTGCTGCAGCCACCGAGCCCGGCTTTTCCCAGGTACCATCTCCCGTGATCCCCGCACGGCAGCACAACTTTCTGATCAGCTCCCTGTGCTTGAGTCGAGGGCCAGTGCGTGTGGCAAACCAGAGCCCTGTGCTTGCAGACCCGGTCTCCATCAGCCGCGTCGCAACTCCACAGACGTTAAGGCAGGGGCTTTGCCCCTTCAGAGGGGGCCGTGGCCACAGAGTGGAGGGGCTGGCCCAGGCAAGGTCATGACAGAGCAGGACTTGACCCCAGCCCTCACCTCCGCCTGCCACTCCCACCCTTTCCTGAGTGGACTCTTCCTGCCCCACCTGGTGTGGGCACTGAGGAGTCCCCTTCCCTGGGCCACCTCCAGGCCTCCGTTCTAATGTCATTGCTGCCCACTGCCCACACCACGCGGAGCCCTCGGCACGTCTGGCAGCCCAGCGCCCATCCCTGCAGCCTCTGCTCCTCTGCAGGCCCTGGGCTCAGGCTCCCTGGGCTTGCCTTTGGGGGGTGTCCTCAGGGCGGGGGCGGCTGGGCCTCCATCTGTAATTGCCTTCTGTTGTCTTGATTTGCAGATAGTATTGAAGCCAGCCTTGAGGCT